CAATCCAGCTCTCTAAACCCAACATCTCTCTGACTTAGATCCATAGCCTCTTTGTGCTACCCTTCTGTTCATTCTCAGTCTACCCTGGTCCATAGTCCAGGGTCCAGTCGTAGTCTATAGTCCAGGACCAGAGTCCTGGTCTATAGTCTAGTCATAGTCCACAGCCGTAGATTATGGACCTATGACTTAGATCCACAGCCTCTTTGCGCTACCCTTCTGTTCATTCTTAGCATTTGTTTGGTGCTTTCCACTTCTGTTTAACACTCTGTTCTCAACAAACCATTTTCCTGATTGGTCAAAAGCCCTTTGATGTCTATTCCTATCTTTGTCACATGAATCATTCCCTATTCCTCTCAACTGTATTCTCTAGTTAATAAAAGATACAATTTGATCCTAACACATTTCTATTATCCAAATGACTTTCATTTCTGCTTTCTTGTCTTATAGTCAAAAAACAACACATTTCTTTCCCTGTTCCATATATATTCTATCATTCTCTTGGATAAAGAAAATTGAACTATTCTTATTTTAAATCAGTGATCAGAACATAATCTGTCATATCATATATTTTTCATACCCAGATATTTATTCAACCATTTTCCTCAAAGACCCAATAAAATAGAGAGCCACAGCCTATCTTAAATTAAAATGCAGGGCTTTATGGGCTATTTGACATGCAATAATTATTTGCAAAGTCTTTTCACCAAACATAGAAATTGCTAATGTCTGACCTTGGAGGAAATGAACTGTACAAAAAATTTCAAGCAAACATGATCCAACTGTTCGCACAAAAGGGAGGTTGCATAAGAAATTCATTGTGTTTCTATCCAAATTTCCCCCTCGAATTGCCACAGATCAGCATGTACTTCACTCTTTGCCACCAATTAAAATCATAAATAGATGAGCTATTCAGCAGAGGAGGGCTGGTGTGCCCTCTCCACAGATGGTCAGCATCACATGTTGCAGTAATGGCTCGACATGCCACAAAGGCACAGTATAAAAACGGTGGGAATCAGAGCACTTCAGCTCCAATTGCTCTATGTTTAGAATTGCCTCTTTTTCAAGATGGATTTCCTTCACAGGAATGGAGTGCTCATAATTCAGCATTTGCAGAAGGACTACCGAGCTTACTACACTTTTCTAAATTTTATGTCCAATGTTGGAGACCCCAGGAATATCTTTTTCATTTATTTTCCACTTTGTTTTCAATTTAATCAGACAGTTGGAACCAAGATGATATGGGTAGCAGTCATTGGGGATTGGTTAAATCTTATATTTAAATGGTAAGATTTCTGTTTTATTTCATTTTTTCCTAATATATGCATGTTTATAATTCTTTAAATACAGGATATTATTTGGTCATCGACCTTACTGGTGGGTCCAAGAAACTCAGATTTACCCAAATCACTCAAGTCCATGCCTTGAACAGTTCCCTACTACATGTGAAACAGGTCCAGGTAAGCTATTACAGCAGGCTCCAGTTACTGAATTTTCAAATGGACGGACACTTTGTTGTTGCAGGAAGTCCATCTGGCCATGCAATGGGCGCATCCTGTGTCTGGTATGTCATGGTAACCGCTGCCCTGAGCCACACTGTCTGTGGGATGGATAAGTTCTCTATCACTCTGCACAGGTCAGCTTTGCTGCAGTTTCTGTAGCACTGGATTTTTATGCTTGTATCTATTCTTCCATCGTAGACTGACCTGGTCATTTCTTTGGAGTGTTTTTTGGTTGATTCAAATCAGTGTCTGCATCTCCAGAGTATTCATAGCAACACATTTTCCTCATCAAGTTATTCTTGGAGTAATTGGTGGTAAATATGATCACTTACCTTTAGCTGTGTCCAGTCATTGTCAGTGTCTCTTTCCAATCCTCAGGCATGCTGGTGGCAGAGGCCTTTGAACACACTCCAGGCATCCAAACGGCCAGTCTGGGCACATACCTGAAGACCAACCTCTTTCTCTTCCTGTTTGCAGTTGGCTTTTACCTGCTTCTTAGGGTGCTCAACATTGACCTGCTGTGGTCCGTGCCCATAGCCAAAAAGTGGTGTGCTAACCCCGACTGGATCCACATTGACACCACGCCTTTTGCTGGACTCGTGAGAAACCTTGGGGTCCTCTTTGGCTTGGGCTTTGCAATCAACTCAGAGATGTTCCTCCTGAGCTGCCGAGGGGGAAATAACTACACACTGAGCTTCCGGTTGCTCTGTGCCTTGACCTCATTGACAATACTGCAGCTCTACCATTTCCTCCAGATCCCGACTCACGAAGAGCATTTATTTTATGTGCTGTCTTTTTGTAAAAGTGCATCCATTCCCCTAACTGTGGTTGCTTTCATTCCCTACTCTGTTCATATGTTAATGAAACAAAGCGGAAAGAAGAGTCAGTAGAGTGGTGCCTAGAGTTAGTGCTCTGTGTCACAGATCACCCTTCTCCATCCACCAGTAGAGCCACAGAGTAGGCACAGACCAGAGGCTTCTAATCCGACTTCACAGAATAGCGGCACAGGCCCCATTCCCCATAGAGATGTTTAGTTTGGCCTTCGCACTGGTCTTTTTTTTTAATCCTTCAGTTACCAATATTTAGATACAAGAATATTTGACATAAAAATCGGAAGTTCTGTATTTCTTGAAAAATCTGATAGTATGACAACACAGAGCCTGCATCCCCAGCTGGAGACAACTGACCAGAGCTGCATACTAACAGTCCCCAGTAGGAGGCAAGGACTCCATTTTCTCACAGTCTTCAGCATCCCAGCAGGAGCCCCACTATGATTCCTTTATCTTCTTAAGGCCAGGCTGCATCTGATTCCTGTTGACATTTTAGTGGGGACCACAGCCATATCCAGTTTCAGTTTTCAGATGAGGAAATGGAAGCCTATTTAGGTAAAAGAACTTGCCTGGAGTCACGCCACCTTCAGAGCAGGAATTAGAACCCAAGGCTTCTGACACATATCCCCATTACACTGTGTGTTTGAGTGTGCACACATGCACATGCTTTTTGTTTGTATGTTTCCTTTTTAGAACCAGGGACTTGCTCTGTTGCCCAGGCTGGAGTGCAGTGGTGGATAGCGGCTCACTGCAGCCTCAAACTCCTGGCTCAAATGATCCTCCCTCCTCAGCCTCCCATTAGCTAAGACTACAGGTGTGCACCACCATGCCTGGCTAATTTTTGAATATTTTTTAGAGCCAGCTTCTTACTATATTTGCCCAGGCTGGTCTTGAACTCCTGGCCTCAAGGAGTTCCCTTGAGGATGTTCCACCCATGTCAGCCTCCCACAGTGCTGGGATTGCAGGCTTGAGCCATTGTATTAATAGTTGGCCTACACTGTCTTTTGTTTCTTCATTTACAAGAGGTAAAAATCAGTAAGAATGAATGCTTTCATTTAGATTCTATGATGACTGCCATATAAATCAGCTACCTTTTCAGAAATGACATTGAAATACTGCATCCTCTTTGACTTATACCCCACACATACATGCAGGGTCTAGGTGGGACCAACAGTGGCTCCAGATGTATATACACACGGGTCCAGGGACAACAGAACAGGCCAGGCTACAGTATGGACTTGAACCTCTGCTTCACTTCTGGTCTCTGTTTTACAGTAGTGCTCACCAATATTTCAATAAATTCTACTGAACTTACTCTAATAGAACATTATTCAACCCCCAAAGACTTATCTCTTCACTATGACATCTCCATACTTTATTTTTAGGAGACAGACTTTCAAAACCAGAGAAATCAGGTGCCTTCCTCAAGGTCATGCTCCAACCCAGGCCAACTATTAAATGCTTGCATCTGTTAGCTGGATTAGTCTCTATGTATACTGAACTGTGATGAAAATCTATAGCTTTGTTTTAGAAAATTATTGTTGATGGACTATTAATATTATATTAACAATTTCTCAGTAAGTGTGTTTTTTCCTCATTGAATCTAGGAATGCTGGGCTTTAAGTTGATAACTGTGTCATTTCAATCAAGTACAAGGATTTTGAGGCAGATTTTGCTAGATATCTTAGTAATCCCCCACAATGTTTTATGTAACTCTTCTCAGAATATCAATACATTAATTATTTTAGATGACATATTAAATAATCTATGAATATTAATGAAAACAATACAGTTGAAGTGAGTGTTGTTTAACATGATAGTAGCTGAGGATAACAAACCTCAAAAAATCAAAGTATTAATTACTCCTTTCCAAGTATATGTATAGAGCATGTGTCATTGCTTTTATAAAACGCACTTAATAGCTTTCTTTCTAAAAGGCAACTGAACTTTCTAAAAGGTAAATAAACTGAACTTGATATTAGTGGTTCGGTGATTCCAAAGCAAAAAGCTGAG